ATAACACTGATGAACCTTGCTTAGTTCATGGAGTTGTGGAAAGATTCCAGTGAGGTAGATGTGGAAGCCCAGAAGTGTGTGAAAGGGTGTACATGGCAGGGGATTAAGGTAGGCTTTTGATGATCTCCCTGGCTTAATTTGCAGTTCCTCGGAGGGTACCTCATGTAGCATGGGGCATAGTCACTGGCACTCAGTATAAACCTGTGAAGACTGACCTCTCCCATCCTAAAACACTGTCTCCACCTGGAATTAACTGTTGCCCACCTGAAATTAACTGTTGCCCTCCCTATGCTCCGGTGGCTATTGCAGTACAGGCTTGCTCTGTGAAGGGCTTTCACTGTGAAGAGTGTTTAACTGGATGGGCCCCAGGTGGCCCCAGCAGCCTGCCTTCCCTGCTAGTGAGGCCATGGGCTGGTGCATGCCAGCTCTGTCCACTTGAAGGGGGAAGGGTCCATCGTAGGGAGCCAGTGCAGCTGGCAGGGTTCAGGCCTGTGGGCACCGCTGGGGACAAAGCCACTCTGAATGCCTCTCAATGAGTGCTTGTGTTCTGGGAATGGGGGCGGGGTGACATCCAGCCTCTTTCCCTCTCCGCCCCCGACAGGATGTCCCAGGCTGGACGCGGCAGAGGAGGTCCCCCACAAGTGAAGGTCCAGCCCTGCTCCTCCAGGGTTGGCCCATGTGTCTGGGCATTCGGAGGTGGCACCAGGATCAGGGCTTCTGGAGTCCAGCATAGTGATTGGGCCCAGGCCGGGGGCGGGTCCAGGACACAGCCAGGCTTCCCTGGCCGCAGTGCCCAACTGCCCGCAGTGCCCATGGTGGCTCGGATGGGAGGAACCACCGCGGAGCCGGGGACAGGGGGAGCAGGGCAGTGCTCTGCTGGGTGAGGGGCACCCAGCTCCAGAGGCTAGGTGGGCGTCGCTGGTGGGTGGACTCCTGGGCGCTGCGCGGAGCCGCGCCGGCTGGGTTAGCGCGGGCGGGGCGCTTAGTCCCACCCCCAGAGGAGGCGGAAGAGGAGCCCGAGCCTGGCCGCGGGCTGGGCCCCGCCGCAGCTCCAGCTGGCCGGCTTGGTCCTGCGGTCCCTTCTCTGGGAGGCCCGACCCCGGCCGCGCCCAGCCCCCACCATGCCACCCGCGGGGCTCCGCCGGGCCGCGCCGCTCACCGCAATCGCTCTGTTGGTGCTGGGGGCTCCCCTGGGTAAGGGGATGGGGAGAGATGCGGCAGGAGTGGGCCACTGGGCACCCCCAATCCCTGCCCGCAGTGCTGGCCGGCGAGGACTGCCTGTGGTACCTGGACCGGAATGGCTCCTGGCATCCGGGGTTTAACTGCGAGTTCTTCACCTTCTGCTGCGGGACCTGCTACCATCGGTACTGCTGCAGGGACCTGACCTTGCTTATCACCGAGAGGCAGCAGAAGCACTGCCTGGCCTTCAGGTGGGTTCCTGCCTCCTCACCCTCACCACCTCGGAAGGTGAGAGGACCTGTTCTTTGTCTAAAGCCCCAAGACCATAGCAGGCATCGCCTCAGCTGTGATCCTCTTTGTTGCTGTGGTTGCCACCACCATCTGCTGCTTCCTCTGTTCCTGTTGCTACCTGTACCGCCGGCGCCAGCAGCTCCAGAGCCCATTTGAAGGTACACCCAGTACTGGGCAAGAAGGGCCTCAGTCTCTGAATGCTGATCCTTCTCCCCCATCTAGGCCAGGAGATTCCAATGACAGGCATCCCAGTGCAGCCAGTATACCCATACCCCCAGGACCCCAAAGCTGGCCCTGCACCCCCACAGCCTGGCTTCATATACCCACCTAGTGGTCCTGCTCCCCAATATCCACTCTACCCAGCTGGGCCCCCAGTCTACAACCCTGCAGGTAAGTAAGCAATCTGGAGCCCCTTGCTGCTGACTCACCCTCATCCTGTCTCTTTGGCTTTCAGCTCCTCCTCCCTATATGCCACCACAGCCCTCTTACCCGGGAGCCTGAGGAACCAGCCATGTCTCTGCTGCCCCTTCAGTGATGCCAACCTTGGGAGATGCCCTCATCCTGTACCTGCATCTGGTCCTGGGGGTGGCAGGAGTCCTCCAGCCACCAGGCCCCAGACCAAGCCAAGCCCTGGGCCCTACTGGGGACAGAGCCCCAGGGAAGTGGAACAGGAGCTGAACTAGAACTATGAGGGGTTGGGGGGAGGGCTTGGAATTATGGGCTATTTTTACTGGGGGCAAGGGAGGGAGATGACAGCCTGGGTCACAGTGCCTGTTTTCAAATAGTCCCTCTGCTCCCAAGATCCCAGCCAGGAAGGCTGGGGCCCTACTGTTTGTCCCCTCTGGGCTGGGGTGGGGGGAGGGAGGAGGTTCCGTCAGCAGCTGGCAGTAGCCCTCCTCTCTGGCTGCCCCACTGGCCACATCTCTGGCCTGCTAGATTAAAGCTGTAAAGACATAACTCATATCAGTCGCATCATTGGACCCATCCACACCTTCCAGGAACACCGCCTTCAGCTGGGCCCAGACTGTTGCCCACTCCATATTCCAAAAGTAGGGGAGGGCCAGCACCAGCATCGGAGCACAGCACCATCCTCACCCCCATCCACAAGCAGACCAAGGCGGACTGTTCCTGGCTTCCTAAAGGCTTCCTAAAGACAATGAGGTGAATTTTGCCACAGCTCTGAAGAGATGCTCGTTTGCACTACAGATATTCCCTGCTAGGGATCAACAGCTCTACAACAGCTGAGGCACTGCTAACTGTACAAAGGCAGTTCC